CGCTCTCCACGCTGCTGGGTCTCCCCCTCTGAGAAACGGGGGGACAGGACCCCCTTTTACAAAAGGCCCAAAGGGAGGCTGACTGAGCGGCGCAGAGCCAGTGCTGGAGACCCGGGACTGTCCCTCAGGACCTTTCCCTCTCACTGAGGCGACTCTCACTTACTTCCCCGGAAAATGTGGGGGGCTCTGGGTCGAGGAATTCGAGAAGGAACTGAGTCAGGGCGGGTGGCCACAGGGTGTTGGGGCCGCGATGAATAACCCGGAAAGCGCTCGAGACCGCGGGAGGCCGGGAATGAGTAACAGCTCCGGGATACTCCGAACGCGCAGCTGGAAAGGGATGTCCGGGAAGGCCCGGAGGTCGGGGACCGGGCCTAGGGACTGGGCTGCAATCTCGGGGCGGAGCCTGGGGCGGGGAGAGAGTGTCGGGGAGGAGCCAGAGGGCGGGGCTGGAACCTCAAGGAAGAGCTACGGGAGAGGTTACAGACCGAGGAAGAGCTAGGAGCGGGGCTAGAACCTCGAGGCGGAGCCAGAGGGCGGGGTTATAACCTCGAGGCGTAACCAGAGGGCGGAGTTATAACCTCGGGAGGAGCTAGAAGGTGGGACTAGACTCTTGAGGGGCAGGATTATAACCTCGGGGAGGAGCTAGAGGGCGGGGCTGGAACCTCAAGGAGGGGCTAGGGGCGGGGTTATAAGCTTGGGGAGGAGCTACGGGGCTGGGCTAGGACCTCAAGGGGCCAAGGGGCGGGGGTTACGACCTCGGGGAGGAGCTACAGGGTGGGGCTGAAACCTCAAGAAGGGACTGGGGCGGAGTTATGACCTCAGGGGAAAACTAGGGGCGGGGAGAGCTAAAGGGCGAAGTTAGAATCTCAAGGAGGAGCTAGAGGGAGGGACTAAAGCCTCGAGGAGGAGCTAGGGGCGGGGTTATGGCATCGGGGAGGAGCTAGGGGGCGGGAAGATAAGGTCAGGAAGAGCTAAAGGGCGGGGCTAGAACCTCGACGATGAGTCTGGAGCGGGGCCAAAACCTAGTTGGAGAGCTGGAGGGCGGAGACAGAACTTCGCGGGAAACTAGAGTATCTAACAATAGAAACTCCGGAGGGCTGATGGGGCCGGGCCTAGAATTTGGGAATAAATTAGTGGGCCGGGAGAGGCTCTGGAGCCGGGTAGAACCAGGGGGAGTGAGTGGAGGGATAGTTCCATTAGGGCACTGGGAGTGACGGTATAACATAAAGATCGACGCGGGTGGGGCAAGGCTAGAACGTCCCCAGCAGAACTGGAGAGGCGTAATCGACCGAGGGCCGGTGCGGTGAGAAAGACCTAATAGGAGCAGGAATAGAACGTACTGATAGAGAGGGCGGGGATACGACTGTCAGGATATACGCCTCACGAGGACAGAATGAAAGGAAAAACGGGCCAAGGCAGGACTTTGGGAAAGGACTTGTGGGCAGGGATAGAACGTTCAGTTAGTGGGGTGGAGGTAGAACGTGGACAACGGACAGACTGGAAGTACCGCCGGCCGGAACCCAGCAGAACATGGACACGAATCTGAATGGACGGGGCCTGGAGACTTGGTGTTGGTATTGGGACATGCAGGGGTGAGCGGGGAACCTCTCCTCTCCTCTCCCTCCTTCCCCCAGCCTCTTGGGGCCTGCGGTGCATGCAGTGTAAGACCAACGGGGATTGCCGTGTGGAAGAGTGCGCCCTGGGACAGGACCTCTGCAGGACCACGATCGTGCGCTTGTGGGAAGGTGAGCTTCCCCCCAACCCACACACCCCTCCACCTCTGGGGTAATGAAGATCCCCTCCTTGCAGAAGGAGAAGAGCTGGAGCTGGTGGAGAAAAGCTGTACCCACTCAGAGAAGACCAACAGGACCCTGAGCTATCGGACTGGCTTGAAGATCACCAGCCTTACCGAGGTTGTGTGTGGGTTAGACTTGTGCAACCAGGGCAACTCTGGTGAGTAGGGCAGCCCTTGCCATCCCCAACCCGAGTCTCACTCCCCTCCCCCTCTTCCAAACAGGCCGGGCTGTCACCTATTCCCGAAGCCGTTACCTCGAATGCATTTCCTGTGGCTCATCAGACATGAGCTGTGAGAGGGGCCGGCACCAGAGCCTGCAGTGCCGCAGCCCTGAAGAACAGTGCCTGGATGTGGTGACCCACTGGATCCAGGAAGGTGAAGAAGGTGAGCCCCAACCTGCTGGCAACTCCTCCTCCGACATCTGACCTCTGTCCCCTGGCCCCCATAGGGCGTCCAAAGGATGACCGCCACCTCCGTGGCTGTGGCTACCTTCCCGGCTGCCCGGGCTCCAATGGTTTCCACAACAACGACACCTTCCACTTCCTGAAATGCTGCAACACCACCAAATGCAACGAGGGCCCAAGTAAGGAACGGGAGACACAGGCAAGGCCTGGGCTTGGTCTCTGTGTCTCTGGTCTTCTCCTAAGTCCTGGAGCTTGAAAATCTGCCGCAGAATGGCCGCCAGTGTTACAGCTGCAAGGGGAACAGCACCCATGGATGCTCCTCTGAAGAGACTTTCCTCATTGACTGCCGAGGCCCCATGAATCAATGTCTGGTAGCCACCGGCACTCACGGTGAGGCCCTCTCCGAGGCTGGGAGGGAACACTGGAAGTCTCACTCCGTCTTCTCTTTCCTCAGAACCGAAAAACCAAAGCTATATGGTAAGAGGCTGTGCAACCGCCTCAATGTGCCAACATGCCCACCTGGGTGACGCCTTCAGCATGAACCACATTGATGTCTCCTGCTGTACTAAAAGTGGCTGTAACCACCCAGACCTGGATGTCCAGTACCGCAGTGGGGCTGCTCCTCAGCCTGGCCCTGCCCATCTCAGCCTCACCATCACCCTGCTAATGACTGCCAGACTGTGGGGAGGCACTCTCCTCTGGACCTAAACCTGAAATCCCCCTCTCTGCCCTGGCTGGATCCGGGGGACCCCTTTGCCCTTCCCTCGGCTCCCAGCCCTACAGACTTGCTGTGTGACCTCAGGCCAGTGTGCCGACCTCTCTGGGCCTCAGTTTTCCCAGCTATGAAAACAGCTATCTCACAAAGTTGTGTGAAGCAGAAGAGAAAAGCTGGAGGAAGGCCGTGGGCCAATGGGAGAGCTCTTGTTATTATTAATATTGTTGCCGCTGTTGTGTTGTTGTTATTAATTAATATTCATATTATTTATTTTATACTTACATAAAGATTTTGTACCAGTGGACAAGGCCAGGTATGCCCTTCTTTGTAGTGTCTATCTTTGGGGAAACTTTCATTTTTCACTTTCTGAATCTTAGAACGCTCACTCTGGGGAAGCTGGTTGCCATGTAAAAGTACTACTGCCCTGAGACCACCATGCTGTGAGGAAGCCCAAGCTACTCATGTATAAATGCCATGTGGAGATAGAGCCCCAGATGTTTCAGCCATCTCAGCCCAGGCACCAGACAAGTGGGTGAAGAAGCCACCTTGGACATGTAGCCCCAGCAGATGTGATATAGAGAAGAAACAGGAAACTTGGCTATATTAGTTTCCTAGGGCTGCCTGTGATAAATTATTACAAACTTTATAAACTAACACATTGTGTGCCTATATCAAAACATCATGGAAGGACAGGCACAGTGGCTCATGCCTGTAGTCCTAGCACTTTGGGAGGGTGAGAAAGGAAGATCTCTTGAGCTCAGGAGTTCAAGATCAGCCTGGGCAACACAGTGAGACCTCATCTCCACTAAAAATAAAAAAAAATTGGCTGGATGTGGTGGGGCATGCCTGTGGTCCTAGTTACA